TGGATGCATATTTTAAAATTGTAATAGATGTGGCCATATTACTTCACAACAAATTTTAGTAATTCACCTTCCTAGCAATCATACATAAGTGCTAGTGTCTAGCATCCTTGCCAATTATTTTTCTTTTTTGCCAACTGAATGGGGGGAAAAAGGCATTATTTTTTTAATTCCAGTTTTTCATTTAGTGAGTTTGAGCATCATGTTTCCTTATATGGGCTGCCTATTTATAGCTGTTGGCCAATTTTATTTGAATTATATTTCTTATTTATAGGAGCAGGCTGAGTAGAAGTATTAATGTATCTATGCTACAAAATCCATTTTTCTAAGCTCTTAACTTGAGGTGTCTTTTGCCATTCAAAAAGTTTAAATTCGTATACAAATATATTTTTTATTTATGATGTTGGGGTTTTGAAATCTTGGTTAAGAAAGTCCCTTCTGTCCCCGGATTATATAATATTCTCCTAAAATTTATTTAATCCTCTCAGTTGTATTCTTCCGTTGAAATCTTTTTTTACTGAAATTTATTTTCGCATATAGCACGAGGAGGGGGCCAAGATAATTCAGTATTTCGTTAATCAGGCATATAGATCTAGAGCGGGGAATGTCCGATACCATTCCAGGTTATACAGGCGAGATTAATGTCAGATCTTGGGAGCATTTCCAGTACAGGTTAAAACTGTCACGCGGTCGGCGGGATTGCAGGTGATGCAGCAAGCCTGGTGTCCTCGACAGGAGACGTTTCCCATCTAGGACCGTTGGATAGGGTTCCTTTCTGAGCTTCCAGCTCTGTAGTATCTATCAGCCCGCTGATAGGGCAGCCTCCCGACGCCACTCAAAACATCTTAAAGGCCCCAAGCCAAACCCCGCTACTAGTAGAACCAACAGTCTAAACGAAAGAGCCACGACGCTCTGCGCATGTGCGCTCTTCGCAAGCTGAAAATCTTGCGGGGAGCTCTTTAGCAAGTTCCGCCTTCCAGCCTGAAGCGCATGCGCAGCCTCGGTTCCGTTGCGTAGCGTGTCCCTCAGTGGGACACTGCAGGGTGCGGGGACAACTACGAAGATGGCGGTTGCGCGCTTGGCAGCTGTGGCGGCCTGGGTACCTTGTCGGAGCTGGGGCTGGGCAGCCGTCCCCTTCGGTCCCCACCGTGGCCTCAGCGTGCTGCTTGCACGGATACCTCAGCGGGCGCCACGGTGGCTCCCAGGTCAGTGTCCGAAAGGCGGGAGTAGGATGCGTACCATAGTTTACTTTTTGTGTACTTTGTTTAGCTTGTAGACAAAAGACGTCACTCTCATTCCTTAATCGACCAGACCTTCCAAACCTGGCTTATAAGAAGCTAAAAGGCAAAAGTCCAGGAATTATCTTCATCCCTGGCTATCTTTCTTATATGAATGGTACAAAAGCGTTGGCGATTGAGGAGTTTTGCAAATCTCTAGGTCACGCCTGCATAAGGTAGGAACAACACATTACTGAGAAAATATTGCTTTAGATATAGATTTTTTTCCCCTTTTTCCAGGTTTGATTACTCAGGAGTTGGAAGTTCAGATGGTAACTCAGAGGAAAGCACACTGGGGAAATGGAGAAAAGATGTTCTTTCTATAATTGATGACTTAGCTGATGGGCCACAGGTGACTGTTTTGTTAAGTATGATGATAATTACAGACCTAATGTTTTATTTTATTTTATTTTTAGATTCTTGTTGGATCTAGCCTTGGAGGGTGGCTTATGCTTCATGCTGCAATTGCACGACCAGAGAAGGTCGTGGCTCTTATTGGTGTAGCTACAGCTGCAGATACCTTAGTGACAAAGTTTAATCAGCTTCCTGTTGAGGTAAGTCAAAAGTCACTTTTGCCACCTCAATAAGAACAAAAATCAAATTTTTTCTCTTTTATAGGACTCTGGAAGGAAAAACTATATTTCTTTACATTCAGCCTAAAATTGCATGAGTATGTGTATGATTGTTACAATGTAATTACTCAATACTTTTATTTTTCTTTCTTTTTCCAATAGCTAAAAAAGGAAGTAGAGATGAAAGGTGTGTGGAGCATGCCATCAAAATACTCTGAAGAAGGAGTTTATAACGTTCAGTACAGTTTCATTAAAGAAGCTGAACATCACTGCTTGTTACATAGCCCAATTCCTGTGAACTGCCCCATAAGATTGCTCCATGGCATGAAGGATGACATTGTACCTTGGCATACATCAATGCAGGTTGCCGATCGAGTACTCAGCACAGATGTGGATGTCATCCTCCGAAAACACAGTGATCACCGAATGAGGGAAAAAGCAGACATTCAACTTCTTGTTTACACTATTGATGACTTAATTGATAAGCTCTCAACTATAGTTAACTAGTATCACATGTTTAGTTGGTATGTAAACTAATGTATCCAGAAGATTGGAAGAGGGATAAGAAATGAAAGATCCTGATACTTTAGGTTTTTCCCTTTCCTCTATTTTGTAAATATAAGATGAGTATTATTTAATGATGTATTTGCATAAGTAATGCAAATTGTGAAGAAGGACCAGCTGCTGTTTAGAAAATTTTCTCCTTCCTTCTGTCCTTGATTTTTTTTCATTAAAGTATTTCCTTTTTTTAATTCAAGAAAAGTTTACCTTTCTTATGCTTATGTTAGCTATGCCAGCTCTTAATTGCATCCTTTTCTAATTAGGATTATTAATAAAGCGTGAATATTTTGTTTTTTATTATAGACAGAAATTTGTAACATTACTTCTGATTTGAAAATGCAATTCACAAAATATAGGGAAATTTTTATTGAAGTAAATTTGAAATGATGGAGAAATTTCAGAAGCATAATAAAGTTCACAATAAGGATAATACTTTATATAATGTATAAAGTATATATAATATAATATATATGTTATATAAACTGCACATTATATTCAAACTTAAAATTGAGCTTTTTTTTTAAAGGCCCAAAATTGTACAGTGATACAAGGAGCTATTTCTAAAATTTGGCTTATGTATAATATATTTAAATGGGGAATTTCATCTAAAACAATGATGTAGTATTTTTAATATTCTGATTGGTAAAATTAAAGAGGAAATTAATCTTTATATATTATTTCTTGCAGAAACATTCATTATTTTATTAATATTGCCCTAAGTACAACTAGGCAAGTGATTGCCACCTAAATCAGAAGACGTTCTAAAGTCAGTAAGAAAGTGTGAAATGCTAGTATAAAGGTTATTTTTTTTCTTTCCTAAATAACTAAAGTGAGGTGTAGATTGAGCCTTGATATTATTTAGTTAATGTTTTTTATTAATTAATTTTGGCTGGACTTTATTTAGCTTGATTAGGTTATTATCTGTCAAACCTTTTAAGTTGACAACATGACTCATATATATACATGTGTATAAGATGAGCATGTGTCGAAGACTTATTCGACTCATTAATGAGGAAACCAGCAGATAGTAAACCTGGTTCAAAGTACAATTCAAGAAACTGAGTATTTATGGGCATTGAAGAAAAAATGTTGAGATAAAATTGCTGTGCAGAAAAAAGTGTTAATGAAGCCGACCTGACTACTTAACCTTAGAGACCTGCTTTACAAGGTTGGCCCTTGATTGGCATCTGGGAACTTGGAGTTCAGGGGGCTTCCACCATTCCCAGAACTGATCAAAGTAGCTTACTATATCTAAACTGTAAAACAATATAGTTTCTCCTGAACACCTGCTTTCCTTCTGGGAGTCTGGAATTTTGGTATGTGCCAGGCAGAGACTACCTTTGTGACCAGCTCCCAGTAAAAACCCCAGGCACTCAGTCTCTAACAAGCTTTTCTGGTTGACAGTGTTTCACAAGTGCTGTTACAACTGGTTGCTGGGAGAATTAAGCTCATCCTCTGTGATTCCACTGGCGGAGGATTCTTGGAAGCTTGCACTTAGTTTCCCCTGACTTCACCCCATGTGTCTTTTTTCCTTTGCTGATTTTGTTTTGTATCCTTTCACTGTAATAAATCATGGCCGTGAGCAGAACTGTATGTGGAGTCTTATGAGTCTTCCTAGCAAATCT